GGCTGAAAAGAAAGAAGGGACTTAGCTCACCACCAGACTCCTCAGCACTCACGGGAGAAGAGCACTAAGGACAAAGGGGCACTTAACACGTGTAAAAGGGCAATGGCTCCTAATAAAGGATAAGATCTGTTTTCTTTTTATTTTATTTTTTGTTTTTGAGATGGAGTCTCACTCTGTCACCCAGGCTGGAGTGCAGTGGCACAGTCTCAGCTCAATGCAACCTCCACCTCCCAGGTTCAAGTGATTCTTCTGCCTCAGCCTCTCAAGTAGCTGGAACTGGAGATGTGTGCCACCACGTGCAGCTAATTTTTGTATTTTTAGTAGTGACAGGGTTTCACCATGCTGGCCAGGCTGGTCTCAAACTCCTGACCTCAAGTGATCCTCCCGCCTCGGCCTCCCAAAGTGCTGGGATTACATGCATGAGCCACCACACCCGGCCATAAGATCTATTTTATAATCAAGAGAAGATGAAAAATTCTTCTTGTGTCAGGATATTAGGGTAGAATCCGAGTTATTTCGAAAATTACAGCTTGAGACAATGTAAGACAGATTAAAATAGAGAATTTCTAAGACAGAAAATGGATTTTTTCTTCCCTCCCATGCCCTAAGCATCGCTTGGGTCTCCCTAGGCTCAAAAGAGAGAGTAAATCTCATTATATTTATATATTGGAAGAAGCCCACAGGCCATGGTTGTCCAAAGCTAGAAGAAGTATTGTAGAATTTGATACTATCCTTGAGCACAAGTATAGTGGGGGAAATCTTGAAACTGGGGCTGACAGATTTTAGCTAACTTTCACAGGCATGTGTAGATATTGACAAATTCTTAAGTTTCAGAGTGACCTCATCCTCCCCCAAAATTTCTTAAACCATGCCTTTACAAACAAGTATTTCTATTCTAATGATGTCTTCCTGAGTAAAATGTTGAATCACTCAAAGGACACAGATCAAAAGACAGAGGGAGAAAAAAAAATGCCATGTGGGAGGGGCAAAGCTGTATAAAACCAGTCATTACCATGTCTGAACTGTAACAACTCTCAGAGGAGCATTGCCCGTCAGACAGCAACTCAGAGAATAACCAGAGAACAACCAGGTATTTCAATGATTTCCATGCCATGTCTATGGGAAATAGGGTTTCATGTTTTCTCTTCCCTCATGCTGGTATTAATAGATTGAAAATTTGGATGTGGGGTGTTTGTAGAGGGCGAGTAAAATTTAAGTGGTGTTTTCTTGTTTAGTTGTTGAATTGAAAATATTTTATTTCAAGATTTGAATTAAATTTATAAGGTTTAATTTTGAATCTCAGAAGCCAACAAATACCTTTGTAGCATTAACCAAAACAAAATGTACATTCAGATTGTGATGCCAATTTTATTGAACAGATTAGATTATATATGTTCTCTACTAGCTACTGTTTTGACACTAAATTTGATGGAAACAACTAGATACATTAAAATATTTTCATTTAAGCAATTGAATGTAATCTCTACATTGTATATAAATAATAGGAAAAGAAGACTTCATTTGCACCTTAAATGAAAAAGCAGGAACTGCAAAAATTAAGTAGCAATTTGGGCTGGGTCAATCTAGTACAACAATATGTTTATTGAGTTTAGTTCAATAATGGGTCAATTTAGTGAAAGAGAATAATCAGCCAAAGTAGTTGCAGGGTTGACTGAAGTATGGTTCAGTAAATAACTTAATATCCCATAAAAAGATACTTATTCATTATGAAAGCCATCAACTAGGAGAAATTGCTTTTAATTCTGTTGGGGGAGATGTAGCAGTATTTGATGAGATATTCCCTTGAAACTGTTGTTTTCTCTTAGTTCTCATTAATTTTTGTGGTCAATTTCAAAATATTTCCACTGTCTAATTGTAAACAAAATTTGTTTTAAATGCTACAGCAAACTCCAATCTAACATCCAGGGCCAACAGGGTGAGAGACAATGGCCGTGTGCCTGGTGACTCCTCCCAAATTCTTCCTTCCCTGTGCCAAGTTTCAGTGGTGCATTTGTCAACTTGTGTTGCAGGAACCAACACACACACCACCAGGAAGCCCAACCCTGCATATTACTCCCATTAATTCATCCCAGTAATACTATTAAACCTTAATTAAGAGCATACTATTTGGAAGTTAATGAGATCATATAAATTACTATAATGTTAAAAAATTCACAACAGGTATACCTGTTCCAGGAGGCTGTGGTATTTCACAATACCCCATGACTTCAATTTTGCCTTGTTTTGAAAGATTTTCATTCAAACATAAAGTATGGCCTTATCTGAGAGTCAGGAAACACTGCATATGGGTGCCTTCATAGATTTCTAAAATTATGAAACTCTCAGACCTTATTTGAAAAGTTTGTAGGAAAGCATTAGACTTGGAATCAGAAGTCTGTGATCCAGTCTAGGCTTCTGAAATGGACCAGCTGTGCAATCTCTATTTTCATATTTTCATTCATATTACAGAAATTACTAAGCCTTACTGGACAGGTAATTATGCAAATTGAAAAGGGAGCTGAAGGAATTTGGTGACTGCCATACAGACATCAAATATTATTTTTACATTAAATGTAATTAATTACACCTTATTTAAAAATATAATTGAAACTATCTTTTTTGAAAGAAGTAAATGCATCCAGGAAAATTTGCTTCTGTTCTTATTAATTTTTTTCTTTATCAAGTTACCTTAAATTCTAACTTAGTATTAACAGAACTTTCTGTTAGTTTGTCTTTAGAGTTAAATATTTTTACTATCAAAGTTACTATGTGGATTGTTACAAAGAATCCGGTATGAATTGTTACAAAGAATCACGTATTTAGGTATGGGAGAAGTCTAAATTTATGTTTGTGGCTCTGATCTCTTATTTACATTTCTCACATGGGGATCGAGAAATATTTTATTTGTGTTATTAATACTCAGTTTGTTTCCAAAAGATATTGAGATAATTAATTTTAAAAATCTGTACAATAAATCTATTTAATTATGAAGACAATTTTAAGAGGAAGAGGAACAAATTTTTGAGCCATCCAATGTAATCTAGTATCTATGATGAAGCAAGAGAAAAAAAAAGTGACTTTTTGTTTTTACTTCCTAATAAGCCTTCTAGTAGAATTACAGGTTTACTACTTTTTTCTTTTGACTTCCTCTTTCTAGCATTTCTTGCACTACAACTTGCTTAAGCTCTTACACTTCATAGTGAAGCTATGCACCACCGAGTGAAGCGATGTGGAACATTGGAAAGAGTGGGCTTCCTTAGACAGACCTGGGCTTGAATCCCTGCTCCACTACCTACCAGCTGTGTGACCTTATACAAGTTACTTAATGTTTCTGAGCATCAGGATATAATCTATAAAATAGGGAGAATCACCTCTACCTCATACAGATTCTGCAAAGATTAAACGAGGAGAGGAGGTGAGAGAGTTTTAGGGATACGTTTTATTTAATTTACTATTTTTGTCTTGATAAAATAGTCTGGTTGTATTCCAAATGAGACATTTTAATACAAATAAATTCCAATCACTTTCTTAAAAAAAAAGAGTTCATGAATCAAGGGTTCACGCAAGAAAGAAGCGACCAATGGTCCTTGTTGGAGAGCAATGCTGTGTGAGACCACAGGTGTACACAGCCAAGACCAGAGCCAGAGGACATGCTTCCTCCTGGGTACTTCCAGCCCCTCCCCAGTTCGGGGAAGGCACTGTCATAAGAAGGTTTCCTGAGGGATGATCAGTATCAGCATTGTTTGGTATATTTACATATTTTGATAATTATCGGGTATGTTGCAAGCTATGATGAAAGCAAAACATACAGCTGGAAAGACGATCATTGGTCAGGACCAAAAAACACACACACCTTGGGTGTGAGCATGCATTCAGTTGCCTGCAGAGCCTGAGGTCAGGGAAGGTCTCAGATGGTTCATACCTTGGTGTATACATGAGTTTCATAGGCCTGGGATTAAGGATTATCCCTGCAATCTTGCCTGGCATTGACTTTCTACCTGGTGGGGTGGCAGAAGAAGGGGGTCTTCTAGTCCTCCCAGTAATGAACACCCCAGTATAGGAAGTCTTTTTTAGTAAGGCTGTGGTATGTGTGGTGCATATAGGGAAGGGGTTCTGGGATAGGGGCTGGGTGAAACTCCAAACCTTCAAACAATGAGTCAAAGTCACTTTAGAAGCAGGAAAGCAGAAAGAAGATTGACCGTCTTACCAGATGCAACAAGGTATGTATGCAGGTGGCATATATTTCAATATGAGCTGTTTTTTTCTTCCTCTCTTTGCTTCTAGATTGAAACAATGGAGGATCTTTGTGTGGCAAACACACTCTTTGCCCTCAATTTATTCAAGCATCTGGCAAAAGCAAGCCCCACCCAGAACCTCTTCCTCTCCCCATGGAGCATCTCGTCCACCATGGCCATGGTCTACATGGGCTCCAGGGGCAGCACCGAAGACCAGATGGCCAAGGTGAGTTTGAGCTGAAGCTCCACATTTGGGCCAGTGTAACCGTTTTCTCTAATTCTGATTGCAGGTGCTTCAGTTTAATGAAGTGGGAGCCAATGCAGTTACCCCCATGACTCCAGAGAACTTTACCAGCTGTGGGTTCATGCAGCAGATCCAGAAGGGTAGTTATCCTGATGCGATTTTGCAGGTATCTGACTTACTGGTCCAAATTTCTTTTGTTATATATAAAGAATTCCTTCTTTCTTTTCAAGGCACAAGCTGCAGATAAAATCCATTCATCCTTCCGCTCTCTCAGCTCTGCAATCAATGCATCCACAGGGAATTATTTACTGGAAAGTGTCAATAAGCTGTTTGGTGAGAAGTCTGCGAGCTTCCGGGAAGTAAGTGAAACCTGTAATTGAAATGGCTGGATTATGTAGCCTTTGTCATTTTCTTGCTTTAAAGGAATATATTCGACTCTGTCAGAAATATTACTCCTCAGAACCCCAGGCAGTAGACTTCCTAGAATGTGCAGAAGAAGCTAGAAAAAAGATTAATTCCTGGGTCAAGACTCAAACCAAAGGTAAATCCAAGAAAATATTTTATTTACTTCTTTGAAACCTAAATATATGTTATGTTTTCTGTAGGCAAAATCCCAAACTTGTTACCTGAAGGTTCTGTAGATGGGGATACCAGGATGGTCCTGGTGAATGCTGTCTACTTCAAAGGAAAGTGGAAAACTCCATTTGAGAAGAAACTAAATGGGCTTTATCCTTTCCGTGTAAACTCGGTATGAGACAACAAAATACATCTTCCTAGCATGACTTCCATATTTTACCTTTTAATAATATTAGGCTCAGCGCACACCTGTACAGATGATGTACTTGCGTGAAAAGCTAAACATTGGATACATAGAAGACCTAAAGGCTCAGATTCTAGAACTCCCATATGCTGGAGATGTTAGCATGTTCTTGTTGCTTCCAGATGAAATTGCCGATGTGTCCACTGGCTTGGAGCTGGTAAGACATTCAGATATTTAAGTTTCTGGGGCTTTTGTTTGTTTTGTTTTGTTTTGCTTTGCAGCTGGAAAGTGAAATAACCTATGACAAACTCAACAAGTGGACCAGCAAAGACAAAATGGCTGAAGATGAAGTTGAGGTATACATACCCCAGTTCAAATTAGAAGAGCATTATGAACTCAGATCCATTCTGAGAAGCATGGGCATGGAGGACGCCTTCAACAAGGGACGGGCCAATTTCTCAGGGATGTCGGAGAGGAATGACCTGTTTCTTTCTGAAGTGTTCCACCAAGCCATGGTGGATGTGAATGAGGAGGGCACTGAAGCAGCCGCTGGCACAGGAGGTGTTATGACAGGGAGAACTGGACATGGAGGCCCACAGTTTGTGGCAGATCATCCTTTTCTTTTTCTTATTATGCATAAGATAACCAACTGCATTTTATTTTTCGGCAGATTTTCCTCACCCTAAAACTAAGCGTGCTGCTTCTGCAAAAGATTTTTGTAGATGAGCTGTGTGCCTCAGAATTGCTATTTCAAATTGCCAAAAATTTAGAGATGTTTTCTACATATTTCTGCTCTTCTGAACAACTTCTGCTACCCACTAAATAAAAACACAGAAATAATTAGACAATTGTCTATTATAACATGACAACCCTATTAATCATTTGGTCTTCTAAAATGGGATCATGCCCATTTAGATTTTCCTTACTATCAGTTTATTTTTATAACATTAACTTTTACTTTGTTATTTATTATTTTATATAATGGTGAGTTTTTAAATTATTGCTCACTGCCTATTTAATGTAGCTAATAAAGTTATAGAAGCAGATGATCTGTTAATTTCCTATCTAATAAATGCCTTTAATTGTTCTCATAATGAAGAATAAGTAGGTATCCCTCCATGCCCTTCTGTAATAAATATCTGGAAAAAACATTAAACAATAGGCAAATATATGTTATGTGCATTTCTAGAAATACATAACACATATATATGTCTGTATCTTATATTCAATTGCAAGTATATAATAAATAAACCTGCTTCCAAACAACAATACATTTGTTGTCATTTCATTAGGTCTGCAGA